GGCTGGAAAACCAGCAGGCCGTGCAGGGGAGAGAACTGGTACCATGGACATGCGGGAGCTGAATCTGCAGGAAGGTGGACCCCAGGGAGGATGCGTGGGGTGGAGAGAGTAGGGAGAAGTCGAGAAACTCCAGGGCAGAAGCCAGAAGGGCCCAGGGAAGACCACCAGGGACAGCGAGCGAGCCAGGGCCAGGAATGGGCGCCGGGGTGCCCAAGAGAGAGGTCTGATGAGAGCACGATCACCAAGCGCCAAATGCTGCCTGCGAGGACCCAAAGCGCACCTCGGATGTAGTGAGCAGGCCCCCGGGACCAGGTTTCGGTGGGTTTGAGAAGGAACGAGCTGAAGAAGTGGGGTGACAGGTTCAGACGTCTTGGAGTGAACGGGAACCGGCTGAAGAGGCGCACGTGGGGTGGAGGGAGTCTGTTTAGCCAGGCTGTGGAGCTGGCGCCTGATGGCTGCCGGGAAGGACCTGGTGCCAGGGAAGAGCGAGGCAGGGGCAGCTGGCAGAGGGAGGCCCGAGGGGAGGCGGACCCGAGGCTCTAGGCCAGGACCAGCAGGCCGGGGAGTCAGGGGAGAGTTGCCTGGGGCCCAGGAGGCTGCACTGCAGAGGCCTCTGCATGGGCTCCACATGGGCCACTCTCCTCCCCCGGGTGTCTTCACCCCCAAGCTCAGCCTCTCCCCCAGGATCTCCCACACCCTGGCTACTCCGCTCCAGCGCCCAGCCCAGACACCCCTTCTCCCCAGGTACCACTGCTGGCCTGGCCTGGCCTGAGTCATTGGCCGCCCTCTCCAGGCGCCTCCTTGGTACGCACGCAGCCGGGCCGGATTCCCGGGCCTGCAGCCGCTCCTCCCGCAGACCGCGGCCCCGCCCCGAGCCGCACCCACCGGGTTCGGCTCACTCCCTGTGAGGCGCGTCACCATTGGCTGACTCCTCTCTTGGGTTCCGCCCCACACCTCCGCTTCCACGATTGGACCAAATGACTGCCCCTCAGCAATGTTGCCTGGCAACAGGGAAGGGGCGGCTCTCGAGAGGAGCCCGTGGGCTGCTGGACCGGACCGGACAGCACCAGGAAGCCCGGCAGGGTAGGTACCTGGGCTGAGGTTCGCAGTGAGCTTATTCTGACCACACCCATCTGGGCTTTTCCAGGACAGTGAGCTGATAACTGTTCCCAGGCCATGTAGGTGGCCAGCACAGGACAGGTCACCTTCTGGCCCACAGGAACTTCTTGCCCAGGCTCAAGCTGCCCCTTCGCACAAGGGCCTCTGGGCTCTGAGACACAGACAGGACTTCGAAGCCTGTCCAGATGAGGCAGTTGGAATCTCCCCAGCTTGTGGGGGTACGGAGGGACCCTTGTGTGGCTCTAGGGATTTTTTCTAATGTTGTGTCTTTTCCTTCTGCAGAGAATTCTGCCAGATATCAGGACAGATGGGGAACAGCAGAAGCCGTGTGGGGCGGAGCTTTTGTTCACAGTTTCTTCCTGAGGAACAGGCAGAGATTGATCAATTGTTTGATGCTCTGTCATCAGATAAAAACAGCCCGAATGTCTCATCCAAATCCTTCTCTCTGAAGGCACTACAGGCAAGAGTAACAACCCGTGGTTCATGTTTAGTTCTAACCATATTTTTCTGCTTGTCCCCGGCAGAACCACGTCGGGGAAGCTCTTCCCCCAGAGATGGTCACCAGGCTGTATGATGGCATGCGGAGGGTCGACCTGACAGGGAAGGCGAAGGGACCCAGTGAGAACGTGTCCCAGGAGCAGTTCACAGCATCCATGTCCCACCTGTTGAAAGGAAACTCCGAGGAGAAGAGTCTCATGATTATGAAAATGATTTCTGCCACAGAAGGTCCCGTGAAGGCCAGAGAAGTCCAAAAGGTAGTGAGGCCGCGAGGTCCTTTGCAGCCTCCCTGTTTTTAATGGTAAAATTGTGATCTTACAGTTTACAGAGGATCTGGTTGGCTCTGTGGTGCACGTGCTAAGCCACAGACAGGAGCTGAGAGGCTGGACTGGGAAGGAAGCCCCAGGGCCCAACCCCCGGGTGCAGGTGCTGGCTGCTCAGCTGCTCTCTGACATGAAGCTGCAAGGCAAGTGTGCGTGGACGCGGTGATGCAGGTCTCCCCACTAATGCTGACCATCCCCTTCCCCTAGATGGCAAGAGACTTCTGGGGCCCCAGTGGCTGGACTATGACTGTGACCGAGCTGTGATCGAGGACTGGGTGTTCAGGGTCCCCCATGTGGCCATATTCCTGAGTGTGGTCATTTGCAAGGGCTTTCTCATCCTGTGCTCGTCTCTTGATCTGACTACCCTGGTCCCTGAGCGTCAAGTGGACCAGGGCAGGGGTTTTGAGAGCATCCTGGATGTCCTCTCTGTCATGTACATCAACGCCCAGCTGCCTCGGGAGCAGCGGCACCGCTGGTGCCTGCTCTTTTCGTCTGAGCTCCATGGACACAGCTTCTCCCAGCTCTGTGGCCACATCACTCACCGGGGACCCTGTGTGGCTGTCCTCGAGGACCATGACAAGCATGTGTTCGGTGGGTTTGCCTCTTGCTCTTGGGAGGTGAAGCCTCAGTTTCAAGGTAAGACTTGGTGTCCTGAACCTTGACGAGTGCCCTGTTTGTTTTGTTCTCTGGCTACTTTCAGGGGACAACAGATGCTTCCTGTTCTCCATCTGCCCCAGCATGGCTGTGTACACACACACGGGCTACAACGACCACTACATGTACTTGAACCATGGACAGCAGACGATCCCGAACGGACTGGTGAGCCCGGGCAGAGCGTGGTGGTCTTGCCTGATGCTATTCTCTGTCCTGGCTTCCTTTGCAGGGTATGGGGGGGCAGCACAATTACTTTGGGCTTTGGGTGGATGTTGATTTTGGGAAAGGACACAGCAGAGCCAAGCCCACGTGCACCACGTACAACAGCCCGCAGCTGTCGGCTCAGGAGAACTTCCAGTTTGATAAGATGGAGGTGTGGGCGGTTGGAGACCCCTCAGAGGAGCAGTTGGTGAGTGGAGCTGTCCTCTGCATCCCAGGATGGGAACACACCCACCCTTTCTTCTCTTCTCAAGGCCAAGGGCAACAAGAGCATCCTGGATGCGGACCCTGAGGCCCAGGCCCTGCTGGAGATCAGTGGGCATTCGCGCCACAGCGAAGGGCTCCGGGAAGTCCCGGACGATGAATGAGGAGCCGCCTGAGCCTTCCTGGAGCCAGGACCTGGATTCCTCTGGGTAGAGGGCAACGCCTGCAGCCCCTCTTCCCTCCCACATGGTTTAACTGTAATAGCGTACCGCACGGGTCACAGCCTGGTAGTCCCACATGTGCCAAGAAGACGCCCTCTGAAGCCATGTCCTGACTCATGGGTGGATCTCCCAGAAATAGATGTTTTTTAAGTTTTCTTTTTTTCCCTACAGGGTCACCCTCAGGATCTCTCCAAGAAATCTTGTGTCAAATTAGTAACTCAGTCTTATACTTTGTTCTTTTTTACCAACGAAATCCTAAGCAGCTGAGACCTTTCAGACCCCCGCTGGCATTAGGGAATTCCGCTGGCATTAGGGAATTCCGCTGGCATTAGGGAATTCCGCTGGCATTAGGGAATTCCGCTGGCATTAGGGAATTCCGCTGGCATTAGGGAATTCCGCTGGCATTAGGGAATTCCGCTGGCATTAGGGAATTCCGCTGGCATTAGGGAATTCCGCTGGCATTAGCATTGCTGGGATCTCAACTTCTCTATTGAGGAGGGGGTTCCTCCCGCTGGGGTTCATATGGCCTCACTCAGGCCATCCCTGTTAGAAGGTGGTACCTGATGGTCTGTTCTGACGGGTGAGGGACAGAGGCATCTGGATGAAAATCTCGACGCTTTCTGGGAACAGCTTCCAATGGCATGGGAGTTCTGTATTTAAAAGCATGAACTGTGTATAAAATGGGGAAATGGAGGCAGGAGACTTTGAGGTAACATGGTCTGGTGGTGGCATGAGTCCTCAGAAGGTATTTGTAATAAGGTTCCACACCCAGCTCTCTCAGCTGTTTTTAAATGAATGTGTGTGAGGAACAGATGGGAAAGTTGGGAGATCTGTCTACAGAGAAGCAAAGTTGTGGTTCTCTTGCTAACTTCAAGGTGAGGGACATTGGGCACCCTAAGTTTGGGAACTTGGTTGATAAATACGTATATGGTCCATTCCATAAATCAGTGGTGAGTGACTGGCCTGGGTTCTAGACCTCTGGGAACCAGCACCTGAGTCACAGCTGTCTAGGCCTCGGTGCTGGCCTGGGTTCTAGATCTCTGGGAACCAGTGCCTGAGTCACAGCTGTCAGTGCAGCCATTTGCCCAGGGCTGCTCCCGAGGGGGATGATGGGAAATTCAGCAGTGTAGACTGACTTTAAACAAGCTCCGGTGATCCTGAAATGCTGAAGATCGTGTAGGTGGGTTGTGGGGTCAGCAGAGCTGCCATCTGCCCACGTCTGGAAAACAACACACGGTGAGTCACCGGTTGGCCATGAGATCTCCCCACTTAAAGGTGCTGTGAGCTTGTCTCTAAGATATATACCTCTTCCTTTTGTCTTTTGCTGTAAGCTTTGACCTTTTGCAGATCTGATGAAAATACAACCTCTTATTGTATAGTTTGCCTTGATTATAAGCCATAGTAAATCGAGCTGTTCGCATTTTTGCAGGCCTTGCATTTTCTACTGGGAGGTTCATCAAACCTTCCACTTAGCAATAGCCCTGACTCAGGCAGAATGCCTCATAAATTAGCCTTCGAAAGAAAAGTGCACGCTCAGACAGTGTGTGGAGGGGCAGGAGCGTGATGCAGACAAGGACTTAGTCATGACTGATTTTCCTTAGCCAGTTTGTAATGGCTTATGGGGAACATTGTGAGCTTCCTACCTGACATGTTGGCAGAAGTAGAATATTAGGATCCTCAAGCATCTCTACCGTAAGTCCAAAGAATTTAGGTCCCTATTGTCACTTTGTTTTGCAATGTTTTTTATAAAAATGCAATTAAATACCTCACTATTAAACTGCCATGATGCCTCAGTTAAAAAAAAAATTAAATGTCCGTCAGTGTCTGTGCCTTGGTGACCATTGATTGCTGCTTCTGCCCAGGCCGCTGCAAAGGTTAGGACTTTGTCCACTCACATGCTTTCCACCCTGAGCTTGTTCTAAGGAGAGTGCAGATCACGAATGCACCTGCTTCCAGGCAGTGCACTTAGAGAAAGGTCACTGGCCCGGGCTTGGGAGCCTGGGGGATGCAGCTCTCTCTGTGGGCTTCTCTTGGTGCACGGTTCTGCCTCTGGACACTCAAACCTTTTTAGGGCGTGTGCAGGGCTGGGGCCAGTGGACCTGACAGTACCTTACCTGGCTCTGAGAAACTCGCAATCCTAGTTTGCACAAATGAATAGTTTGTTCTTTTGTGAAACCAGAATGAGAATTCAGGTTCTAAGGACTAGAGGTCTCCCTACAAATGAAGACTTATCAGGGCCCTAGAAAGTGCTAGGAGGAAGGGGTTAAAAAAAAAATTTGTCCGCGTTGCAAACTATTATAAATGATTGCCACATTGCAAGCTATTATTTTCTCCCACCATATTTTTTAATTAAAAAAAAGTCTGGGGCCGGGTGCGGTGGCTCACGCCTGTAATCCCAGCACTTTGGGAGGCCGAGGTAGGCGGATCACCTGAGGTCGGAAGTTCGAGACCAGCCTGACCAACATGGAGAAACCCCATCTCTACTAAAAATACAAAATTAGCTGGGCATGGTGGCACATGCCTGTAATCTCAGCTACTCAGGAGGCTGAGGTAGTAGAATTGCTTGAACCAGGGAGGCAGAGGTTGTGGTGAGCCGAGATCGTGCCATTGCACTCTAGCCTGGGCAACAAGAGTGAAACTCCGTTTCAAGAAAAAAAAAAAGGCTGGGTGTGATGGCTCACGCCTGTAATCCCAGCATTTTGGGAGCTTGAGGCAGGCCGATTGCTTGAGCCCAGGAGTTCAAGACCAGCCTGGGCAACATGGCGAAAACCCATCTCTACAAAAAAAAATACGAAAATTAACCAGGCATGGTAACACATGCCTGTGGTCCTAGCTACTTGGGAGGCTGAGGTGTGAGGATCATTTAGGCCTGGAAGGTTGAGGCTGCTATAAGCTGTGATTGTGCCACTGCACTCCAGCCTGGGCAACACAGCAAGACCCTATGTTTAAAAAAAATTGTGTACCTGGTTTAGAAAAAAAAGATAAAAGGATACAACTTAAAGTCAGTCATCTTCCTGCCTCTTCTCCAGCTATTTTCCCTCCTGACAGGCAAAGGCACTGATGCAAAAATCACTCAGGTCTCCTCCCTGTGACTTGGTGCACACCTGGGCATCACTGTCTTTTACACACTGATGTGTCCCTCGCTTTCTTTTTTAAAGGGAGGTCCGTAACCACCCACCTGCCTCCCTCTTGTCTTTATGGACTGCGTGATGTCCCACCATATGGATGCTCTCGGGCCTAGCGTTCCACCGTCTGCAGCTGGGGAACATTTTGTTTGCAGCTAATCATTGTCATGAATATCGTTTATGTGTGCCTTGCTGTGATGGTGTCTGTGGGATAAACTCTTAGAATTGGAATTGTTGGATTGAGAGGTATATGCCTTTTATTTAGATATAGATGAATTAAAAAAACCTCTTGAGCTCAATTTATACTCAATATACCGGGGTGCCTGTTTGCCATGTTTTCAGCAAAACTGTATTAAAATATGTTTTTTTAACCTGATAGACAAAAACTATATTTTGTTGATATAATAT